TGTCCCCATGAAGTCACTTAACATATTCCTCTTTACCTGTATTTCCTGTAAAATGGTTCAATATCGGGATTGATGCCTCATGATGGCAATGTTTAATCCAAAGGGATGAATGGGTAATAATGTAATTTTCGGTGCCACTTTTAGAGACCAATTGGAGGAATATTCACGTTAAATATAAAGCAGTAGCATCATTTTGGAGGAAATTCCTAACTTCCCGAGGGAATCGGTGAAAGGAAATAGCCTTTTATTGGCATTTATTGAGTGCAGAGAAGTCTGCTCAGGGTGTAGGTAGGGAATAATTTATACAGGCCACGTTGTCCTGGTTTTCTTGCCCTTTGGCGGTGGATTTGGTCGTGCCCTGGGGTGGTGGAAGAACTGAATGGGCTTAATTCACAAAGGTCGGCTGAATTACACAGTGAAAAGGCGGTCGCGGCGGGGAGGCGGGTGGCGCTGGCCACCAGGCTGAGAAGCCCGTAGGGTCTGGGGACCCGCGAAAGCAAAGCACTGAGCAGGGGGCTTCTGAGAGTCAGGGACCGGGGTGAGTCAGCAAAGCTCTGGGCAGGCTCCAAAATGGGCCTGACTGGGTACGCACCAGCAGCAGACGCGCCTCGAGGGAGCGCATAAAACCTGGCAAAGCCAAAGTGCTTTATCAGCCGCCTGCCTCTTGGGAGGCTCCCACCCGCCAGACCACGGGTGCCTCGCGGCCCCGATAAACCTTGAGCTCCCAGCCTTTGCCCCACCCCTCGCTCCCGGAACTCCACCTCCCAGAAGGCAGCGAGAACCGCACATGTGGCTAATCTTTCAGCGGAAAAGGTGTCGCGCACGCGCAGAGAGCGCGGCTCCGGCGCAGACTCGGCGCCTCTCCTCAAGGCCCCGCTCGCCCCGCCCACCGGGCTCTGCGCACTCCGCTCCTTTCCTGCGTCACCGCTACACATGCGCCTTGCAAGGAAGGGCGAGATTTCGGGGGCAGGGCGGGGGGCGGGCCTAGGCCGGGGTCTCACAGCGACTGCGCGGACGGGTTCCTGAGTGGAACATGGCGACTTGCGCCGAAATCCTGCGGAGCGAGTTCCCCGAAATTGACGGACAAGTCTTCGACTACGTGACCGGTAAGCAGAACTGAATCGGCCGGCTGGGGAGAATACCTTCCTCGTTCTACCACGCCCTGCCCAGGCGTCTTGCACAGCGGCAGCGCGGACTTCGAGTCTGTGGATGACCTGGTGGAAGCTGTAGGGGAACTATTGCAAGAGGTGTCCGGGGACAGCAAGGATGACGCGGGCATCAGGGCCGTGTGCCAGCGCATGTACAACACTCTGCGTCTGTATGTGCCAGGGAGTAGGGGTTGATGGGGGCTAACTCTGCGCTTTCTATCCCTACCCACATAGGGCTGAGCCACAAAGCCAGGGAAATAGCCAGGTGCTACTGGACGCCCCTATCCAGTTGTCAAAGATAACGGAGAACTACGGTGAGAGTGAGGGGAGGTTGAACTAACTGCCCGTCACTCAAAATGTTAGTTTCCCTTCCCTCAGGGAGAAGGTGACTGCTTTTCTTATCGCTTACAGACTGTGGAACCAAACTTCCAGGACTGCTAAAGAGGGAACAGTCCTCGGTGAGGAGGAGGAAGCAAGGGAGGGGACTGTCCGAGAGTGAAGTCGATGTGTTTGGACCCTTAGACAGTGAATGCAAAGAAGTTAGAGAAGGCCGAGGCTCGACTTAAGGCAAAGCAGGAGAAGCGCTCAGAGAAGGACACGCTCAAGACCAGCAACCCTCTGTGAGTGGGGGAAGCATGGCTCAGAAGAGAGCGCACTAAGAGCTGTCCATTTCTCCCTTTAAAGAGTCTTAGAAGAGGCATCAGCCAGCCAGGCAGGCAGCAGAAAGGAGAGTCGGTTGGAATCATCTGGCAAGAACAAATCCTATGATGTGCGAATTGAGAACTTTGATGTGTCTTTTGGCGATAGGTGAGGGAATAGTGGTGGCAGGGGTTGGCTTTGCATCTTTGGTCTCCTTTCTCCACTCCTGCAGAGTACTGCTGGCTGGAGCGGATGTGAACCTGGCATGGGGCCGCCGTTACGGGCTGGTGGGGCGGAATGGGTTGGGGAAGACAACGTTACTGAAGATGCTGGCCACCCGGAGTCTGCGGGTTCCAGCCCACATTTCCCTGCTGCACGTTGAGCAAGAGGTTGCTGGAGATGACACTCCTGCCCTGCAGAGTGTGCTGGAGAGTGACAGTGTGCGAGAGGATTTGCTACGGAGGGAGCGGGAGCTCACTGCCCAGATTGCTGCTGGCAGGTGAGGACTCCCGGCTAGGGAGTAACTAGCAGCTTAGGCCAATTGCTGTTTCTCCTCCCTCCAGGGCGGAGGGCTCTGAAGCTGCAGAGCTGGCAGAAATCTATGCCAAACTGGAGGAGATTGAGGCTGACAAGGCACCTGCCAGGTATTTAAAGCTCCCCCTCCCTCCTTCAGATTCCAACTGAGTTCTTCGATTTCTTCTCTACTAGGGCATCAGTCATTCTCGCTGGGCTTGGCTTTACCCCTAAAATGCAGCAGCAGCCCACCCGGTGAGTGACCCTTGCCATTCTTGGCTTTGAACCCCACCCATAATGTGACTCCATCATTCTTTAGGGAGTTCTCAGGTGGCTGGAGGATGAGGCTGGCCCTGGCCCGGGCCCTCTTTGCTAGGTGAGTCTCCTGGGCCAGTGTATGAAGCCCTATAAAACCTCAGGCCATGTATTGTTTTTCATAGGCCAGATCTTCTGCTGTTAGATGGTGAGTTTGAAATGGGGCACCCTGACTTTAGGAATCCCAAGTGTGTGCTCCCCTGCTTCTCCAGAACCTACAAACATGCTGGATGTCAGGGCCATCCTGTGGCTGGAGAATTACCTGCAGGTGAGTGCCTGTGGGTGCTGGAGTGTGTTGGGCAAACCGGGCCTGCTGTCCTGTGACCCCTCAGACGTGGCCCTCCACCATCCTAGTCGTCTCCCACGACCGCAACTTCTTGAATGCCATCGCCACAGACATCATCCACCTGCACAGCCAGCGGCTAGATGGTTACCGGGGAGACTTTGAGACCTTCATCAAGAGTAAGCAGGAGCGGCTGCTCAACCAGCAGCGTGAATATGAGGCGCAGCAGCAGTATCGCCAGCACATCCAGGTGTGGGGCCTGGCAGGGCTGGGGGTCCCATCTTTGACCAATGCCTACACTCCTCCACCTGCAGGTTTTCATTGACCGGTTTCGCTACAATGCCAACAGGGCCTCTCAAGTGCAGAGTAAACTCAAGATGCTGGAGAAGCTGTGAGTACAGCATCCTTGGCCAGGGCCTGACTATAAATCTAGTCTACCTCATCTCTTCTCCCAGGCCTGAGCTGAAGCCTGTGGACAAGGAATCAGAGGTCGTAATGAAGTAAGTGCTGGGCCAGTGGGGCTGGTGGGGAATGCCCCCACATCCTCACCCCTACCTCCTGCAGGTTCCCTGATGGGTTTGAGAAGTTCTCGCCGCCAATTCTGCAGCTAGATGAGGTGGATTTCTACTACGATCCGAAGCACGTCATCTTCAGTCGCCTCTCTGTGTCTGCTGATCTCGAGTCTCGCATCTGTGTGGTAAGGCTGCTGTTTCTCTGTGCTGCGAGCTGACACACTGTATGACATTTTCATGTTTCTTAAGGTTGGAGAGAATGGGGCTGGGAAGTCTACCATGCTGAAGCTGCTTTTGGGGGACCTGGCACCTGTTCGGGGCATCAGACACGCTCACAGGTCAGGCCCACCCGCACCCCTGCCCCCATGAGGTCTGTTTTTCCACCTCGGCTTCTGCCTGCAGGAATCTGAAGATTGGCTATTTCAGCCAGCACCATGTGGAGCAGCTGGACCTAAACGTCAGTGCTGTGGAACTGCTGGCACGCAAGTTTCCTGGTGAGTTAGGGATTTGAGTCGGGGGAAGAGTTGAAGCCACCTGATCTGGGGAGTCCTTTTCCAGGGCGGCCTGAGGAGGAGTACCGTCACCAGCTGGGTCGGTATGGCATCTCCGGAGAACTGGCCATGCGTCCTCTTGCCAGCCTGTCTGGGGGCCAGAAGAGCCGAGTGGCCTTTGCTCAGATGACTATGCCCTGGTGAGGCCTCATTTTCCAGAGCTCTTCCCCTCTCACTGCCCACCTTCCTGGTTCTGCCTTCCAGCCCCAACTTCTACATTCTGGATGAACCCACAAACCACCTGGACATGGAGACCATTGAGGCTCTGGGCCGTGCCCTCAACAATTTCAGGGTGAGTGTGCCTTCACCCTGACCACTCCTCCCCCCTGAGCACCTCCTGCCCTCCTGTCTTTCAGGGTGGTGTGATTCTGGTGTCCCACGATGAGCGCTTTATCAGGCTGGTGTGCCGGGAGTTGTGGGTATGCGAAGGAGGCGGCGTCACCCGTGTGGAAGGAGGATTTGACCAGTACCGCGCCCTCCTCCAGGAACAGTTCCGCCGCGAAGGCTTCCTCTAGGGCCACCAGGCTGAGGACTCGCCCAGGACATGGACTGGTCTCTCAGACCCCTGGGCCACCATGTAGGCCACCACTCCAGGCCGTGGACTTCCCCCAACTTGGGGACAGCCTTATTCCCAAATGTCTCTATCCTTTTGACTGGAGCATCTTCTGCACAACCTTGGGAGCCCATCCAAGGGTTGGTGAGGACTGGTCTCCCGGGGGTGGGGGTCTGGGGGGTACCCTCTGGGGTTATAGATTCCCCCACTGCCCCAGCTCTGACTGGACCCCAAGTGGCTGCTATGTAAATTAAATCTCTCCCCGCGTCTCCTTTGCCTCATGTCTGCTGCTCCCTGGGCA